ACTGCCTGTTCCTCCTCTACACACAGCAGCTTGGCCAGGTCAAAACCCTCAGGACAGACCCCTGGGTATGTCGGCACATGGAGGGCTGAGCCCATCATGGCCACGGAGTAAGTCAGGATGAATCTCTCCAGCTCTGAACCCCTGCTCTGTCCCAGGCTCCCCCTCCTGTGTCTCAACGAGCCATGTCCCGCGGGTTTCCTGGGTAACTCTTCACTGCCACCTGCACCACCACAGGGAAGGTGTGGTGACCACAGGACAATCAGCTGGGCACATAAGAGAGGACATCAAAGATGGTCAGGAAGAACACGAGAAATCCTGAGCTCCAGCTCAGCCGCCAGACCCCAGGGAGCCAAAGAGTGACCGAGAACTCTCTCTTTGACTATGGGACTTACAGCCCCCACTGAGCAATCAGCACAGGCCTCTCCTCCCAAGAGGCATGAGAGATTCACCCTGCACACCTCTAGGAAGGACAGTTTCCTCTGGGACACCCAGGTCCTGAACGTCCATCCTTGGAAGCTGCAGCCAAGCTAGATACGATTAGAGAAAGGAAGGGTCCCTCTCACCAGGAAACACACAGTTCACACACAGCACAATGGGGCATCACTGTGACAGGGACCTGGTGCAGCTTCAGCCTCCTGCACTGCAGGGGAGAGCCAGATGGGGATGAAAGAGGCCAAAGGGCGTGAATGTGCACCCCTAACCAGAGCCATGCGGAGAGCAGGAGGCTGAGGCCCAGGACTGCGCTTGCCCAACCTGCAGGGTATGTGTGTGACTCTGTGGGTCTGTGTGTGTCTCTTCTGTGTGTGTGTGTGTGTGTGTATGTGTGTGTGTGTGTGTGTGTGTCTGCACAAAGTGTGTGTTGAGGTTTGGTGAAAGAATCACTGCTGAAAAAGGCAGAGGGCTCCACAATTCCCAGGGACCTGAAACACAGACAAAAGGAAAAACAGAAGGAGGGACAAGGAGGCAGAACTGAGAGAGGAGGGGACAGAGAGGTGTCCTGGGCCTGACCCCACCCATGAGCTTGAGAAGTGCTCCTGCCCCGGGAAGAGGCTCAGTGCAGAAGGAGGAAGGACAGCACAGCTGACAGCCGTGCTCAGGAAGATTCTGGATCCTAGGCTCATCTCCACAGAGGAGAACACGCAGGGAGCAGAGACCATGGGGCCCCTCTCAGCCCCTCCCTGCACACAGCATATAACCTGGAAAGGGCTCCTGCTCACAGGTGAGGAGAGAACTTCCTGGGAGAGGACAGGACAATATTGACTGATGCTCTCTCCACCTCCTAGCATCACTTTTAAACTTCTGGAACCCGCCCACCACAGCCCAAGTCACGATTGAAGCCCAGCCACCAAAAGTTTCCGAGGGGAAGGATGTTCTTCTACTTGTCCACAATTTGCCCCAGAATCTTACTGGCTACATCTGGTACAAAGGACAAATCAGGGACCTCTACCATTATGTTACATCATATATAGTAGACGGTCAAATAATTAAATATGGGCCTGCATACAGTGGACGAGAAACAGTATATTCCAATGCATCCCTGCTGATCCAGAATGTCACCCAGGAAGACACAGGATCCTACACTTTACACATCATAAAGCGAGGTGATGGGACTGGAGGAGTAACTGGACGTTTCACCTTCACCTTATACCGTGAGTGATTCCACATGGTCCCTGGGTGTTGGACAGGGCAATCTTCTCTCTGTTTTCCGCACAGTGGAGACTCCCAAACCCTCCATCTCCAGCAGCAATTTCAACCCCAGGGAGGCCACGGAGGCTGTGATTTTAACCTGTGATCCTGAGACTCCAGATGCAAGCTACCTGTGGTGGATGAATGGTCAGAGCCTCCCTATGACTCACAGCTTGCAGCTGTCTGAAACCAACAGGACCCTCTACCTATTTGGTGTCACAAACTATACTGCAGGACCCTATGAATGTGAAATACGGAACCCAGTGAGTGCCAGCCGCAGTGACCCAGTCACCCTGAATCTCCTCCGTGAGTATCTTCTGTTCCTCTGTTAGCCAGGCACAGGACAATCTTCTCTCTGTTATTCACACAGCGAAGCTGCCCAAGCCCTACATCACCATCAATAACTTAAACCCCAGGGAGAATAAGGATGTCTCAACCTTCACCTGTGAACCTAAGAGTGAGAACTACACCTACATTTGGTGGCTAAATGGTCAGAGCCTCCCGGTCAGTCCCAGGGTAAAGCGACGCATTGAAAACAGGATCCTCATTCTACCCAGTGTCACGAGAAATGAAACAGGACCCTATCAATGTGAAATACGGGACCGATATGGTGGCATCCGCAGTGACCCAGTCACCCTGAATGTCCTCTGTGAGTATCCTTGAGTATCCTTTCTTCCTCTGCATCACCTGTGGCTTTATTCTCTTTCCTCCAGATGGTCCAGACCTCCCCAGAATTTACCCTTCATTCACCTATTACCATTCAGGACAAAACCTCTACTTGTCCTGCTTTGCGGACTCTAACCCACCGGCACAGTATTCTTGGACAATTAATGGGAAGTTTCAGCTATCAGGACAAAAGCTTTCTATCCCCCAGATTACTACAAAGCATAGCGGGCTCTATGCTTGCTCTGTTCGTAACTCAGCCACTGGCAAGGAAAGCTCCAAATCCGTGACAGTCAGAGTCTCTGGTAAGTGGATCCCAGCATCCTTGGCAATAGGGCATTGTTTCTGTGTTTTTATTATCCACTGTAGACTGGACATTACCCTGAATTCTACTAGTTCCTCCAATTCCATCTTCTCCCATGGAACCTCAAAGAGCAAGACCCACTCTGTTCCAGAAGCCCTATAAGTCAGAGTTGGACAACTCAATGTAAATTTCATGGGAAAATCCTTGTACCTGATGTCTGAGCCACTCAGAACTCACCAAAATGTTCAACACCATAACAACAGCTGCTCAAACTGTAAACAAGGAAAACAAGTTGATGACTTCACACTGTGGACAGCTTTTCCCAAGATGTCAGAATAAGACTCCCCATCATGATGAGGCTCTCACCCCTCTTAGCTGTCCTTGCTTGTGCCTGCCTCTTTCACTTGGCAGGATAATGCAGTCATTAGAATTTCACATGTAGTATAGGAGCTTCTGAGGGTAACAACAGAGTGTCAGATATGTCATCTCAACCTCAGACTTTTACATAACATCTCAGGAGGAAATGTGGCTCTCTCCATCTTGCATACAGGGCTCCCAATAGAAATGAACACAGAGATATTGCCTGTGTGTTTGCAGAGAAGATGGTTTCTATAAAGAGTAGGAAAGCTGAAATTATAGTAGACTCCCCTTTAAATGCACATTGTGTGGATGGCTCTCACCATTTCCTAAGAGATACATTGTAAAACGTGACAGTAAGACTGATTCTAGCAGAATAAAACATGTACTACATTTGCTAATACTGTTCTCTTAAAACAATTTTAAAAGAATG